CTCAATGCAAAGAAAAACTGTATAAAGTCTCATACAGTTACTATAGACAGCACCATCTGACATTATAACCCCTTTTTATTGCCCTGGCCAAAACCACTTGGATCTTTTGAGTGCTTGAGAAGAACTTACCCAGCTGGATTTATACAAGTAGAAAAGGCAAAGGTATTGCTTGGCTACCACCAGCAGAGATCCCTAGGTAGGTGGGGTCAACTTAACATTTGGAGAATTCCACACGCACTATGGAAGCAAAAAGAAAAACAGCTAACCCACATACAGAAGCCAGAGAAAGGGCACGGGATGGGGACTGCCAGGGAGGGAAATCAACTCAGGGAAAAATTCCTGGAGGTTGTAACCCAGAAAATCCTGAAGGATGCCATATAACTGATGACCTCATCTATCCATGAGGCTGCTCAGAAATGCCCTCCCCTGGCCAGGCACGGTGGCTCATGCCTGTAATCCAAGCACTTTGGGAGGCTGAGGCAGGCAGATCATGAGGTCAGGAGTTCAAGACCAGCGTGGCCAACATAGTGAAACTCTGTCTCTACTAAAAATACAGAAATTAGCCGGGCATGGTGGCAGCCGCCTGCAGTCCCAGCTACTCGGGAGGGTGAGGCAGGAGAATCGCTTGAACCTGGGAGGCAAAGGTTGCAGTGAGCCGAGACCATGCCATTGTACCTCAGCCTGGGTGACAGAGTGAGACTACGTCTCGAAAAGAAAAGAAAAAGAAAAGAAAAAGAAAAAAAAAGAAAAATGCCCATCCCTCTTGCGAATGGCAGACATGCACACACCAGAGAAGATTCCAATTTAGTGTCCTCCCTCTGTTCATAGAACAATTCCTCAAGTCCACTCTGAGTAGAGGCTGCATCACAACAAGGGGATTGCCCTGTCTCCTTCCAGGGCTCTTAATACAAACTCTTCAGCTAGTAACTGAGATGTCACCATGGGGGATTTTTCTAATTGGCCAAAACCTGACCTGGCAGGGTTTGGTTTGGGTGTCTTCAGATTTCCTTGTCTTGAGGCCCTCACAATTGCTCTACAGCTCAGAACAGCAACTGCTGAGGCTGCCTTGGGAAGAGGATGATCCTAAACAAAGCTCTGATGCTGGGGGCCCTCGCCCTGACCACCGTGATGAGCCCTTGTGGAGGTGAAGACATTGTGGGTGAGTGCATGAGTGAGGAATGTTCTCTGGAGCTGCCTTCCTGCTTGTCATCTTCACTCATCAGCTGACCATGTTGCCTCTTACGGTGTAAACTTGTACCAGTCTTATGGTCCCTCTGGGCAGTACAGCCATGAATTTGATGGAGACGAGGAGTTCTATGTGGACCTGGAGAGGAAGGAGACTGTCTGGCAGTTGCCTCTGTTCCGCAGATTTAGAAGATTTGACCCGCAATTTGCACTGACAAACATCGCTGTGCTAAAACATAACTTGAACATCGTGATTAAACGCTCCAACTCTACCGCTGCTACCAATGGTATGTGTCCACCATTCTGCCTTTCTTTACTGCACTTTACACCAGTGCTGTTTCCTCACCATAGAGGTTCCTGAGGTCACAGTGTTTTCCAAGTCTCCCGTGACACTGGGTCAGCCCAACACCCTCATCTGTCTTGTGGACAACATCTTTCCTCCTGTGGTCAACATCACCTGGCTGAGCAATGGGCACTCAGTCACAGAAGGTGTTTCTGAGACCAGCTTCCTCTCCAAGAGTGATCATTCCTTCTTCAAGATCAGTTACCTCACCTTCCTCCCTTCTGATGATGAGATTTATGACTGCAAGGTGGAGCACTGGGGCCTGGATGAGCCTCTTCTGAAACACTGGGGTAAGGATGAGTTTCACCATTTTTTGATGCTTGCATTCTGACCTCAACAACTTCACTTCCACAGAGCCTGAGATTCCAACACCTATGTCAGAGCTCACAGAGACTGTGGTCTGCGCCCTGGGGTTGTCTGTGGGCCTCGTGGGCATTGTGGTGGGGACCGTCTTGATCATCCGAGGCCTGCGTTCAGTTGGTGCTTCCAGACACCAAGGGCCCTTGTGAATCCCATCCTGAAAAGGAAGGTAAGATTGAGATTTGTTAGAGCTGAAGCTGCGACCCATCGATCTCATGTCTGTCCTGTTGCAGGTGCATCACCATCTACAGCAGCGGAAGAGTGGACTTGCTACATGACCTAGCACTATTCTCTGGCCCGATTTATCATACCCTTTTTCTCCTGCAAATGTTTCTCCTCTTACCTTTTCTCTGCTTTTTTTTTCTTAAGCTTCTGTATCCCCTCAGAGCTCACAAATGCCTTTGAATTCTTTCCCTGACCTCCTGATTTTTTTTTCTTTTCTCAGGTGTTACCTACTAAGAGATGCCTGGGGTAAGCCGCCCAGCTACCTAATTCCTCAGTAACATCGATCTAAAATCTCCATGGAAGCAATAAATTCCCTTTAAGAGATCTATGTCAAATTTTTCTATCTTTCATCCGGGGCTGACTGAACCTATGGCTAAGAATTGTGACACTCTCATGTTTCAAGCCAATTTCATCTCATTTCCCAGATCATATTTCATATCCAGTAACACAGAAGCAACCAAGTACAATATAGCCTGATAATATGTTGATTTCTTAGCTGACATTAATATTTCTTTCTTCTTTGTGTTCTCACCCTTGGCACTGCCGCCCATCCCTCAATTCAGGCAACAATGAAGTTAATGGATACTCTCTGCCCTTTGCTCAGAATTGTTATAGCAAAAATTTTAAAACCAAAAAATAAGTTTGTACTAATTTCAATATGGCTTTTAAAAGTATGATGGAGAAATAAATTAGGATAAAGGAACTTTGAATCACAAAAATATCAAAAGTAAAAATTTATTCTCAAAACTTTGCATTTGTAAAGAATGATGACAGTAGAA